TCTTGTGTGTATGGGTATGGAAACATCAGCTAAAATCTTCTCATTCAGCATGAACCCCATATACAGTATAATTGTATTACCTATAGTACTCATGCTGTACATTAGATTTTTTTTTTTTTTTTTTTGAGATAGAGTCTTGCTCTGTTGCCAGGCTGGTGTGCAGTGGCATGATCTCTGCTCACTGCAACCTCCGCCTCCCAGGTTCAAGTGATTCTCCTTCCTCAGCCTCCTGAGTAGCTGGGATTACAGGTGCACACCACCACGTCCGGCTGATTTTGTATTTTTAGTAGAGATGGGGTTTCACCATGTTGATCAGGCTGGTCTTGAACTTCTGCCCCCACGATCCACCCGCCTCGGCCTCCCAAAGTGCTGGGATTATATGTACATTAGATCTTTGCACTTGCTCACAAGCCAAGATATGGAAACAACCTAAGTGTCCATTGAGACATGAATGGATAAAGAAATTGTGGTAGATATATACAATGAAATATTATTTGGCCCTTGAAAAGAGCAAGATTTTGGCATTTGCCACAATGTAAATGAGCCTGGCTGGAGGACACAATGCTAAGTTAAATAAGCCAGACACACAGAGAAAATATTGCATAATCTCATTTATATGTGGAGTCTAAAAATCAAATATACAGATGTAGAAAACAAATCAGTGTTTATCGGGATCAGGGGAAGAAAATGGGGAAATGTAGCTCATAGGATACAACGTAGCATGTATGTAGAATGAACAAGTCTAGAGATCTAATGCACAGTCTGCTGCATTCTCATAGGATAGTGAAGAAATCACATGAGGAGACACTGACCATACTGGACCTTCAGGTGCTAAGAATGAGTATTGAGGGCTACAAGAGAACCTAGGAATGAAACGTAACTCAGCCTGGGTAAATCAGCCAAGATATCTTAGAGGAAGTCTCCTAAGATGAAAAATAAAGAATAATGATTAACCTGGTGATTGGGGTGGGGAAGGGATTTCAGATCTGGAGTTGAGAGATGGCATGTTTAGAAAACTGCCAGCACAGTCACTCAGTAAGGCTGTGCTGGAGAGCATAGGGAAGCATTGAGCCTTGCAGGGTAAGCTGTGTTTGTAAGCTACATTCAGAGTATGACAGTTCTACTGATTTCAGAGGGAAATAGATAGGAGTGGATTTGTGCTTTAGAATGATCACTCTACTCTAAGACTAGGAAATGAGTTGTGAGTACCAGAAACATGCTGAGATGAGAATGGATAGAGTCTTCAACGGAAATATGGAAAATACCAGACAGGGTGATTAATAGGTAGGATAGGTGAGAGTAGTCCAGGAACAATCTACAGGTTCCTTACTTGGGTAATTGGACAGAAGAAGGTACCATTCATTGAAATATGGAACATGGGAGTAAGAGCTGGTTGGCGGTGGGGGAAAGGAAAATGAGTTTAGTTTTCTATAAAAGTAGATGTGTTAATTAGGTGTGTGTGTGTGTGTGTGTGTGTGTGTGTCTGCGTGTTCTCAGGAAGAAGTGCATATCAGGATTGTAGAAGAGATTGAGGAAACAAAAATAAAGAGATCTTACTTGAAATCATGAGAGTGAAGAGAGAGCCTAGAAAAAATTTATTAATATAATCTTAGGAGAAAGGAGAACTTAAAATGGAACTATAAGGATAGTCAGCATTTAAGGGACAAGCAAAGAAAAAGAGGTAGATGAAGGATTTATTAGTATTTGTTTGCAAAACAGAGGGGTAAGAAGAATAAATATATGAAACAGGGCTGAAGCACAGTGCAACAAAATGTTAGATTATGTGGAGTGCTCAGAGGAAAGGCAGAATTGTGGATTCCTGTCCCCCTGCCCCCCAGAATCCAGAATGTCTACACAAAATGTATGTATATACTTTTTCCCCTACAATATGGGCAATACCAAGTAATGCTCTTCTTCCTGGACAGAATGTTGGCATTCCCCATGAATGAAACTTTTTGTTGCCTTTGGATTGCCTGTGTTTTCAATTCTACACTGGCTCAGCAAGGGACAGAAAGCTTTCAGTGTGACAATGGAGTCTCCTTGCCTCCTGACAGCATTTGTGACTTCACAGATCAGTGTGGGGATAGCAGTGATGAACGGCACTGTAAGTGACATTCTCCTTTCTCCAATTTCAATTGTGAAAACCAACTTTTCTTCTTTCTCATTAGGTTTGAATTATGAAAGATGTGATTTTGAGGATGGTCTCTGTCATATGACTCAAGATCAGAGTCTGCAACCTAGTTGGACAAAGAGAAGTGGGATGATTGGTCTATCACCTCCATTTTATGATCACAATGGTGATGTGTCTGGTAAATGCTTTAAATTTATTTTCTCCCCTCTCTTTTTTTGTACCCTGTCTCTTCTTTCTGATAGCTCACTTCCTCTCACTGGTTTCCAGAGTGGATTCTATTTCCTCAAGTTTAAGAAGCAGAGTTTTCCTTCCAACAAATGATCAACATGACTGCCAGGTATTTGAAAGCACACAGCATTTTAAATATTTATAATTGTTTGGGTACTAATTGTCTTTCACAGATTACATTTTATTACTTCTCCTGCCAAGTGAGTGGCAAATTAATGGTTGGGCTTCAAACTGCATGTGGAGGTCCTATTCAGCATTTATGGCAAAACACAGCTGCACTCCCAAATCAGTGGGAGAGAAATGTCATCAAAATCCAGAGTTCACAGAGATTTCAGGTATGTGTGTTCTATTTTCTAACTATGGCCTTTTGTTTTGTTTTGTTTTGTTTTTCTGGTGCAGGTTGTTTTTGAAGGTCAAATGGCTTCAACGTATGAACAGGATGAAGTCATTGCTATTGATGATATATCTTTCAGTTCAGGCTGCTTGCCTGCCAATGGTAAGAACTTTTTCTCTCATTTTGATCTTTACTTTCACTTCTTGCCAATCTTTAAATTTAACAGATGGAATTTTACTGTGTCAAGAAGCATTGAATGCTGAGCGGGAGCTATGCCATCCAGATACAGATCTCTGCAGATTTGATGCTACAGATGAAGAGTTGAGATGTAAGTGTTAAATTGAGATATTCACTTTTCTGATAGTCCACCAAGATCTTTTTCTCCCGTTTAGTGTGTCAGGCCTGTGGGTTTGAATTTGACATGTGTGAGTGGACGTCAGAAGCATCTGCTGGCCAAATTTCCTGGATGCGCACAAAAGCGAGAGAGATCCCTGCATTCGAATCCACACCTCAGCAGGATCAAGGAGGTGATGATGAAGGTAGAAAAAAAAATAATATCTTTTATGTATTACTAAATTGCTTCTTTTTTCTTTTATCTTTCAGGTTATTATGTATGGGTAGGCGCTAAGCATGGTTTCACTCTTAACCATTTAGACAGCAGGGCTTACCTAAATAGCTCTGTGTGTCATTGCCTGGGCAAGAGCTGTCATCTTCAATTCTATTATGCAATGGAAAGCAGTGTCCTGAGAGTAAGACTGTATAATAATAAGGTAAGAAGAAAGTTGCATTTATTTCAAATTCATAATGAGTGATGTCTTTCTCTTCAAATCAAAGGAAGAAGAAATATTTTGGACATACAACATATCAACTCACAGCCAATGGGTGAAAGCAGATGTGTTAATACCAGAAGATCTGAAGACATTTAAGGTATGAAAGAAAAAAAAAAAGTATTTTTTTATAAACTCATAAATTAATCTTTTCCTTCCTAAAGATTATTTTTGAAGGGACTCTTTTGAGCCAGAGAAGTTTTATTGCCCTTGATCACCTCTGGGTCTATGCCTGTGGACAGACCCAATCCAGAAAGCTTTGCTCTGCAGACGAATTCCCTTGCACTAGTGGCCAGTGCATCGCCAAAGAATCTGTCTGTGACTCTCGGCAGGACTGCTCCGATGAGAGTGATGAAGACCCAGCAACTTGCTGTAAGTGAGTGAATGGCTTACTAGTTTACATGTCCTCACCTGTTTTCTCTTCTACGTGTAACAGCAAAGCATCTCACCTGTGACTTTGAGTCGGGTTTCTGCGGTTGGGAGCCATTTCTCACAGAAGATTCACACTGGAAGCTGATGAAAGGATTGAATAATGGAGAGCACCACTTTCCTGCAGCTGATCACACAGCAAACATAAATCATGGTAGGACATTTTCCTCTTTAAAAAAAAATAGTGCATCCCTATGACTTTCCCTTTGTTTTTTCAGGATCGTTTATTTATTTGGAGGCACAGCGCTCCCCCGGGGTGGCCAAGCTTGGAAGTCCTGTTCTTACAAAATTGCTCACTGCCTCTACCCCATGTCAGGTAATCAACTGTTCTGAATTTCCACTGGCCATTATTTATATCATTGAAAACATGTTTTCAACAGGTGCAGTTTTGGTATCATTTGTCTCAACATTCAAATCTCTCAGTTTTTACAAGAACGTCTCTAGATGGAAACTTGCAAAAGCAGGGCAAAATAATCAGATTCTCCGAATCTCAGTGGAGCCACGCAAAAATTGATCTCATTGCAGAAGCGGGAGAATCTACTCTACCTTTTCAGGTAAGCACATACGAAATTAATACAACTCAACATTTTTAACAGTTTTATCTTTCTGTAATTATAGTTAATTTTGGAAGCTACTGTTTTGTCGTCAAATGCTACCGTTGCTCTAGATGACATCAGTGTGTCCCAGGAATGTGAAATTTCCTATAAATCACTACCAAGGACCAGTACACAAAGCAAGTGTAAGTTTTTCCTTGTCGTTGTTGCTGTTTTAGCCAACATAAGAGCCACATTTTTGTTCTTCAGTTTCCAAGTGTGACTTTGAAGCAAACAGCTGTGATTGGTTTGAAGCAATTAGTGGTGACCATTTTGACTGGATACGGAGCTCTCAGAGTGAACTTTCTGCTGATTTTGAGCACCAGGCTCCACCTCGGGATCATAGTCTCAACGCATCTCAAGGTAAGAAGCAAACAGGGACTCTACAACCACTGGAAGCGTTTTTTTTTTTTTTTTATCTCAACAGGGCATTTTATGTTCATTCTGAAGAAAAGCAGCAGCTTGTGGCAAGTTGCTAAGCTTCAGAGCCCAACTTTCAGCCAGACAGGACCTGGATGCATACTTTCCTTCTGGTAAATATTAAACAAATATTTAAACAATATTACACTTCCATTTCTTACGTTTACTCTTTTTTAGGTTCTATAACTATGGCCTGTCAGTGGGAGCAGCTGAGCTGCAGCTACATATGGAAAATTCTCATGACTCAACAGTGATTTGGAGAGTATTATACAATCAGGGCAAACAATGGTTGGAGGCAACCATTCAGCTAGGGCGCCTTTCGCAGCCCTTCCATTTGTCACTAGATAAAGTCAGTCTGGGCATTTATGATGGGGTCTCAGCTATTGATGACATCCGATTTGAAAATTGTACTCTCCCTCTTCCTGCTGAGAGCTGTGAAGGGCTGGATCATTTCTGGTGTCGCCACACCAGGGCTTGCATAGAAAAGCTTCGGTTATGTGATCTGGTGGATGACTGTGGTGATCGTACTGATGAAGTCAACTGTGGTAAGTTCTTTTTGGTTGGGGGATTCTCTTTCTATCTTTTGCTTTTATTTCATGTGAATTTCAGCACCTGAGCTGCAGTGTAACTTTGAAACTGGAATCTGTAACTGGGAACAAGATGCAAAAGATGACTTTGATTGGACCAGGAGCCAGGGTCCAACTCCAACACTTAACACAGGGCCAATGAAAGATAACACTCTGGGCACAGCTAAAGGACACTATCTCTACATAGAATCTTCAGAGCCACAGGCTTTTCAAGACAGTGCTGCCTTACTCAGCCCAATCCTTAATGCCACTGATACAAAAGGCTGCACCTTCCGCTTCTATTACCACATGTTTGGAAAGCGCATTTATAGGTTGGCAATCTACCAACGAATCTGGAGTGACTCAAGGGGACAGCTGCTGTGGCAGATATTTGGGAATCAAGGCAACAGATGGATTAGGAAACACCTCAACATTTCCAGCAGGCAGCCCTTTCAGGTATGGATAATAGATTTTATAATGTACATTTGTCTTATTTTTATTTTTTATTTTATTTTTTTAGATATTGGTGGAGGCTTCAGTGGGAGATGGCTTCACTGGAGATATTGCGATTGATGATCTGTCATTTATGGACTGCACCCTCTACCCTGGTAAGAGAGAACATTTCAATTTGGGGTTATTTTAAATGATGCCTGTATATTATTTCTTATCAAGGTAATTTGCCAGCAGACCTCCCAACTCCACCAGAAACGTCAGTTCCTGTAACATTACCTCCACACAACTGCACAGACAATGAATTTATCTGCAGGTCTGATGGTCACTGCATTGAAAAAATGCAGAAATGTGATTTTAAATATGACTGCCCTGACAAATCAGATGAAGCATCCTGTGGTAGGTGGATTCTTAAAATTTGTTTAAATACTGCTCACCTTTTCTTTGTTCTACCCCATCCAAGTTATGGAAGTTTGCAGCTTTGAGAAAAGAAGCCTGTGTAAATGGTATCAACCAATCCCAGTACATTTGCTTCAAGATTCAAACACATTCAGGTGGGGGCTTGGGAACGGGATCAGCATTCATCATGGGGAAGAAAACCACAGGCCATCAGTGGATCATACACAGTAAGTGACCATGTATTTTGAATATCTCTCTTTCCTTTTATAATATGATAAATTCCTTTTCCAGAAATACCACTGATGGCTGGTACCTGTATGCTGACAGTTCTAATGGGAAATTTGGTGACACGGCTGACATTCTCACTCCTATCATTTCACTCACGGGACCAAAATGTACCTTGGTGTTCTGGACACATATGAATGGGGCCACCGTTGGTTCTCTCCAGGTACTGCTTAGGCAATCACATTTTCTGAATTTTTCAGTGCCTTTTACTTGATTTATCTCTATAGGTGCTCATCAAGAAAGATAACGTTACTTCTAAATTGTGGGCTCAAACTGGACAGCAAGGTGCACAGTGGAAGAGAGCAGAAGTGTTTTTAGGCATTCGTTCACATACACAGGTGTGTAATACAGGTAGTTATGGGGTGAGTGAACAGTTTAACTGTAACTGGCTTTTTTTTTTAGATTGTCTTCAGAGCCAAACGTGGTATCAGTTACATAGGAGATGTAGCAGTGGATGATATTTCCTTCCAAGATTGCTCCCCTTTGCTTAGCCCAGAGAGAAAGTGTACTGATCATGAATTCATGTGTGCTAATAAGCACTGCATTGCCAAAGACAAGCTGTGTGATTTTGTGAATGATTGTGCTGATAATTCAGATGAGACTACTTTCATTTGCCGTAAGTAAAAGGGTTCTGTTTTCTTACTTTTGTTCTGTAACATATATTTGGAAATATTTTCCAGGTACCTCCAGTGGGCGCTGTGATTTCGAATTTGATCTTTGTTCCTGGAAGCAGGAGAAAGATGAGGACTTTGACTGGAACCTGAAAGCTAGCAGCATCCCTGCAGCAGGCACAGAGCCAGCAGCAGATCACACTTTGGGAAATTCATCTGGTCATTACATCTTTATAAAGAGTTTGTTTCCTCAGCAGCCCATGAGAGCTGCCAGAATTTCAAGTCCAGTTATAAGTAAGAGAAGCAAAAACTGCAAGGTATGGGGAAAATCGAACCAACCAACCAAACAATCGTATGTAATATTCCTATTCTTGATTACAGATTATTTTTCATTATCACATGTATGGAAATGGCATTGGGGCACTCACCTTAATGCAGGTGTCAGTCACAAACCAAACGAAGGTTCTACTTAACCTCACTGTAGAACAAGGCAATTTCTGGCGGAGAGAAGAACTGTCACTGTTTGGTGATGAAGACTTCCAACTCAAATTTGAAGGTAGAGTTGGGAAAGGTCAGCGTGGAGACATTGCACTTGATGACATTGTGCTTACAGAAAATTGTCTATCACTCCATGATTCCGTGCAAGAAGAACTGGCAGTGCCTCTTCCAACAGGTACATTCTAATCTGTGTGTGTGTGTGGTATTGCTCATTCTTGTTTTCTTTTGTTTTGTTTTAGGTTTCTGCCCACTTGGCTATAGGGAATGTCATAATGGAAAATGCTATAGGCTGGAACAAAGCTGTAACTTCGTAGATAACTGTGGAGATAATACTGATGAAAATGAGTGTGGTAGCTCCTGTACTTTTGAAAAAGGCTGGTGTGGCTGGCAAAACTCCCAGGCTGACAACTTTGATTGGGTTTTAGGGGTTGGCTCTCATCAAAGCTTAAGACCTCCCAAAGACCACACACTTGGAAATGAAAATGGTAGGTTATTAGATTGTTGTAATTGCTTTCACCGTTCTTCTCTGAATTCTGTCCTTGTTCCTAGGGCACTTCATGTATCTGGAAGCTACTGCAGTGGGCCTTCGGGGTGACAAAGCACACTTCAGGAGTACCATGTGGCGAGAATCCAGTGCAGCCTGCACCATGAGCTTCTGGTATTTCGTATCTGCAAAGGCCACAGGATCCATTCAGATTCTCATCAAGGTAGGAACATGGCCTGTGATGCCTCTGAGCTTTATTTCCCTCATACAAACTTCTTTACTTTCAGACAGAGAAAGGACTATCAAAAGTATGGCAAGAAAGTAAGCAGAACCCTGGTAATCATTGGCAAAAGGCTGACATCCTGCTAGGAAAGTTAAGGAATTTTGAAGTCATATTTCAAGGTATCAGAACAAGGGACCTGGGAGGAGGAGCTGCAATTGATGATATTGAATTTAAAAACTGCACAACTGGTAAGTTTCCAGAAAGCACTTCCATTTGGAAGAATACTGCTTTTGTTTTTTTGTTTTTCCCTAGTGGGAGAGATCTCTGAGCTTTGTCCGGAAATCACTGATTTTTTGTGCCGGGACAAGAAGTGCATTGCATCCCACCTTCTTTGTGACTATAAGCCAGACTGCTCTGATAGGTCTGATGAAGCTCACTGTGGTAAGTTTATCTATCTGCTGTATGGCAGCCAGCAGAAATTCCATTAATGTTTTTGCTTCCCCAGCACATTATACAAGCACAACAGGAAGCTGCAATTTTGAAACAAGTTCAGGAAACTGGACCACAGCCTGCAGTCTTACTCAAGACTCTGAGGATGACTTGGACTGGGCCATTGGCAGCAGAATTCCTGCCAAAGCATTAATTCCAGACTCTGATCACACGCCAGGTAAATCTAGTAGCCATCCCCAGACCAAGAAACACTGAAAAAAATTTTGTTAATCTATTTCAAGGTAGTGGTCAGCACTTCCTGTACGTCAACTCATCTGGCTCCAAGGAAGGATCCGTTGCCAGAATTACTACTTCCAAATCCTTCCCAGCAAGCCTTGGAATGTGTACTGTTCGGTTCTGGTTCTACATGATTGATCCCAGGAGTATGGGAATATTAAAGGTACAAAAGGAAGCCAGAGATTTATGATCACTCATAAAAAGTTATTTTTTAATGATTTTTAAAGGTGTATACCATTGAAGAATCGGGGCTAAACATCCTGGTGTGGTCAGTGATTGGAAATAAAAGAACGGGATGGACATATGGCTCTGTGCCTCTCTCCAGTAACAGTCCGTTTAAGGTGGCATTTGAAGCTGATTTGGATGGAAATGAGGACATCTTTATTGCTCTTGATGACATCTCTTTTACCCCAGAGTGTGTGACTGGAGGTAAGTGATTCTTTCAGAAAATGGGAATAAGTGCCAAAATAACTTGACTTGCTCTCTTTTTTAGGTCCTGTCCCAGTGCAGCCATCACCCTGTGAAGCTGATCAGTTTTCTTGTATCTACACACTCCAATGTGTCCCTCTCTCAGGGAAATGTGATGGACATGAAGACTGCATAGATGGATCTGATGAAATGGATTGTCCTCTCAGCCCCACCCCTCCACTCTGTAGTAACATGGAGTTCCCGTGCTCTACAGACGAGTGTATACCTTCCCTCCTGCTATGCGATGGAGTGCCCGACTGCCACTTTAATGAAGATGAGCTCATCTGCTGTGAGTTATTTTCACTAACTCAATGTGTAAGGCATCCCTGATCATTATTCTTTTTTTTTTGCAGCCAACAAAAGCTGTTCTAATGGAGCTCTGGTGTGTGCCTCCTCCAACAGCTGTATCCCAGCCCACCAGCGCTGTGATGGTTTTGCCGACTGCATGGATTTCCAGCTTGATGAGTCCAGCTGCTCCGGTACCCCATTTCCATTCAGATATTCTTGTGATTTAACTGGTGTCTTTGTGATGCTTCTTTTTAGAATGTCCATTAAATTACTGCAGAAATGGTGGGACTTGTGTAGTGGAGAAAAATGGTCCTATGTGTCGGTAAGAAGCATTGTTTAATTTTTTTTTTTAAGGTTATTCCTCTCATTTCCTGCTGCTTTCCCAGACTCCAATGCCAGATGAGCAGAAGACACTGGGACTGGAGTAGCTGAAGAAGAACGAAAATGTCAGCTCACCTACTTAGTCGATGATCAACCTTCTGGAGGGGAAGAAATGCTGCTAAATTTGAGGCTTTTGTTGTTACGCAAGACTGAGCATTTAAATCACCAAAATTAGGCCCATTTTTGTGACTTAGAGTGCCCATCACATTATTGGTTTACCCAAGAGTGATCAAGGAAGTCATGAGATCTAGTAGAAATGTTATTCAAGTGTAGCAGGTTTAAAGATCATGGAAGACAAAATGGATTTCTATTTTAAATTGTATTCGAAAAGTCATGCTTGCGGAATATGGAGACTTAGATCTTCAGCTCGGCATTGTTCTGGATTCTGTTGGTAAGAAAGGAAAAAATACACATGGGCTAAGCTCACAGCACTCTTTTCCGTAATACTCATCTGGAAAGCAAGCAGAGTGAACTAGACCAGGGACCTCAACGTGGTTGCACAGCTAAAAAATAATCATAGGCTGTAAGAAGTCAGAACGCTATAAAAACTTAGCAAGAAGAGTTAGATGCCACAGACCTATTTGAAAAACAACAACAACAACAACAAAGCTAAATTGGCTGGACATCTCACTCCACTAAGAGAATCAACAAAAAGTGCTTCCAGGTTGGTGAAATAGAGGTTCACCAGATGAAACTGGATGTGCAAGCAACATCCTGTACCCCTGAAATTAGAATGAAGAAATGGTAAAATTTTGCCTTGATCTGTAGCTTTTCCAGAACTGAATATTTGTCATGGCAAGGATCACAGACTGCCTTGCAACTAGTACTTGGATCAAACCTTTTATAGGAATAATCCCTAAGGTGATGGCAGCACAGGGACCTTGAAACAGCAAAAGACTTAACTGGAGAATGGAAGAAAACCTAAGGAAAGTAACCCTAAAATCACTTCATAGAAAAACATCATAAGGGAGAAAACTTCAATTCAAGAGAAGCCCAAAAATAAAACTCCAAGATAGTAAACTCTCATGGTAACAGAGACAGAAAGTGAAATCAGCAATTGGAAAATATGCTCCTGATAAAATAAAAATAATAAGTCAACTGAAAATGTGTTTATGTAAGTGTGTTTATGATCCTCAAAAACTTGAAGAAATATAGTTCATAAGAAACAAAAAGAGTTAAAAAGTTCAAAAGCAGCTGATTAAAGAAAAATTAGGCATAAAAACTAGTCCCTGGAAATTTAAAATCAAATCCAATTCTAAGTTAAATACAGTAGAAGACAGAAGTAATAAAGTGAAGGATATTATTAAGGAATTCACTCAGAATGCAACACGGAAAGAAAAAAAGATTAAAAAATACAGAAGAACAGTGATGATATATGTGATATATGGATGAATAGATGGAAAAGCTACAATGTATGGCTGCTAGGATTTCTAGAAGTCTTAGCTAAAATATTTTTTAAACATAGTGAAAGAATAAAATATCTGAGAATATTTCATATTTGC